ACTTTAATACCCTATTGATGATAATTTTTCCCCAGTTTTTTTCACTATTCCAGGAAGGAGTATGGATTGAGGAGAGGGGAAGAAAATAGGTCCTCAAATGAGAGACAAGAAACCTGGGTTGTTAGCAACTTTTTTCTAATTTGTGACCTTGAATACATCCTATTCCTTTTCTAGGGTGAAGTCTCTTGTTAAAAAAAAAAAGTTTTAGAGAATGTATTTTGAGATTATGAAGACTCCTTATTCCCTGGGAAATAAAAAACATCCCTTATGATTACAAAGAATGTTGGGTGCCATATCCCCAATATCTGCCTATAAGGCTCACTGGAGACTTCTTGGACTACATGGATCTATTTTAAGGTTTTTCCCTGACTCCAGAAACCAGTTGAAGCAGTTTAGATTTGTTGAAGAAGTGGGTTATCAGCCCAGCTACATGTTGCAGTTGGTCCCCTGTCTTTGCACTTGTGGCATTTTAGGAGTGTCTCATCACATGAACAAAAAGTACCCTCTGCAGGCTCAAGCCTCAGCATGGGCACACTTTGTAGAGCTGCAGAGTGCCTCTGGCCAGCTTCTGACACATGCATCTACTGAGTGGCCATTTCAGCCCAGTCCAGAAGGCTGCTGGGCTGCTCTGTACCCTCTAGTAGGTCTGCAACACCCTTGCCACCAGGAAACCCTGACACCCATCACATCATCATGAGTGAAGTTCTCAGTTCCTCACACTTACCTCAGACGGACTTTTTTCTAGAAAATAGAGGGCCACTGAGGACAGTGGAAAAAGATCCTAATGTTTTTTCATTATTTGCAAATTTCAACTGCTAATATGTATTTAATGTTTGTCATGCTTTTATATACGTGTAGAAACAATCTTTGCTTCAGAACAATTTCGGGGAATGGAAGAAGATGCAAAGTCCCTTTGCATACACACAAGTTGTGTTTTTCTCTGGACCCAAGTTCCTCCTCAGCTTGGAGCCCGATCTCTCACTAACTCTACCTTATCCACTCCTGGCTAGCCCCACCCACACCCCAAACCTTTTCTCCATGGTGGAAGTCATCAGAGAAAACTGTTAATAGCACGTTAATTTAGACTTTTAGAATATATCCTGTCCCCACTGACAGCCTTTTTTGTTATTAAATAGAGTATTCCTAACAACCCAACCCACCCTATGGTCCCCTTCTCAGAATAATGTTTTAAATACATACACATATCATTGTCTGTTAATAAGGAACTGGGGAGGTGGTTCCAGAGTTACTGGAACAGATTCAAAGACAGTTGCTGAAACTATGTCCTGGTTGTTGCTTACTCTCCTCTAGAAAGAAGTACTTCCTCACTAATCTGGCTTTCAGCCTCAGATCTGCCCCATTTTAACTGCTGCTACTAACATTCTTCCTCTATAGGCAGCAGGTTCTTCCTCCTTTCAGACAACAGTCACAGAGACACGTACTTACATGAGCTTGAAAGAAGGGAAATTCCTTATTCCTGTGGGCAGAAACCAGGTGAATTGTTAGAACTTTGGTTTATCGACTTGGGCATAGAGGGATTCAGGGTACATAATGCTTGTTAAGGAAGAATGGCAACTGTTGGGCTGTCTTACAGCCAACCCCCTCCTACAGTCTGTCATGCCAGGCTTAGACCCATGCAGACACAACAGGAAAAGTCTCAGATTTTTCTTGGCTGCCATAAAAGATCATTAGCCCTTTCAGAGGGATTTCTCTGTGACAAACTGTTCTGGGAAGCAATTGATGAGGATTGAGTAGTTGTCAGGCTCTTAGTGCCACAGAGTTGGTTAATACTGTCAAAGGTGACCCACTGGAGAAAGAGAAACTTGGGAGAGGCAATCTGCCATGAGCCCTGAATGTTCCTGCATGTATATTCTTGCCTCATGTGAATGTAAGACTGACCATTCTTCTTGGGCTGTACCTCAGTGTTCTGTTAGCAGTAAGCTACCTTGAAATGAGCAAATTTGCCTGTTGCTCACTGTAAAAGTTTTGAGCACCCCTCCCCTCACAAGCTGGGGGTCTGCATATGTAGTCATCCATCTAGGCCTACCCTGTGGCACTTGGGGGTGTAGGCCATGGGCAGCTGGTGCAAACATCATGCTCATGTTGCTGGCTATACCATAAGTAATAAAGTTATTTGTCTCTGACCCAGGAATCTCATGTCTTCTGGCAACATCCATGAAAGCATCGCAGGCTAACTTGTTAGCTTACAAGTAGGATAAAATTCACAGATGTGAAAATTTTAGTAATGAAAATTGGATCCTGACCAACATGGTTTTCTAGAAGAGAAAGGACAAAGGCCTTTCATGGGCTGGATTAGGGGATAAAAGAAATTTGCTGGGATCTGGTAGCAAGTCAGATATTCCCAAGTGAGGGAGGAGGAAAGAGTCCTGAGAAAAGTCCTACCTGAAGAAAGAGTCCTACCTGAGAATATTTTGAGGCTAAGGAGCAAGAGGTAGGATTGAAACATGCTGCCCAGATTGTACTTAGGTTGTTGCTCAGTCTCTAGGCAGGAGGCAGAAAAGATGTTTTGACAATGAGGCAGCAAGCTCATGGCTCCAGCTGAAAGGCAGTATGGCCATGGCTGATGAATGATTTCCCAAAGATGAAATAAATGATGGCAGTGATAAGGATATAGAACTTTGAACTAAAAACATTAGCTGTTTGTTGAGTCCAAGTAGGTAGCCACTTGAATTGAAAGTAAATACATGGCCTTGCTGACTGACACAAAGCCGTTCTCCTTATGGCCTACACCCCCAAAAGTGCCACAAGGTAGTCCTAGATGAATGCCTACACATGCAGACCCCAAGTTTGGTAGTGGGGGTGGAGTGCTTAAAACTTACAGTGAGCAATAGGTAAACCTGCTCATTTCAAGGTAGCTTACTGCCAACAGAACACTGAGGTACAGCCCAAGAAGAATGGTCACGGCCTTAAATTCATATGAAGGAAGAAAATACATGCAGGAACACTCAGCGTTCCTGGCAGATTGCCTCTCCCAACAGTGTCTCCAGTGGGTCACCTTCGACAGTTTTATCAACCTACTCTAGAACTTCTGATCCCTCTCTCTCTACAGCTTTAAGGAAAAAAAGCTCCCCATCTTTGGGGAAGGGAGGAATGCCCCTTTTACAGCTCCGTTCAATATAGGCATCCAAATCACTATCCTCCTTGGCCCCATGGGGACAGGGAAATCTGCACATAGAGGTGGTCAAAAATGCCAAATACCATGGGGCAGATCTACAATAGCATGCAGGAGAGCAGCGAAAAAAAAGGAGCCCTGAGCCCTGGGGGTGCTTGTCAGAGCCAACAGGTATTTGAAGGAAGAGGCAACACTGTTCTGGGGCAAGGAGTCAAAGTGGGATTACTTCCTAGTAACAACTGTCTCCTGCAGGCTAGCCTCTTCCACCTCCTCCTTCCACCACCTCTCACACTTCTGGCTGTGGAAATAACATCATTTCTTGGCTGTGATCTCCAACATACCTATCTTAAACTGCTTGGTTTGGGTGCCCATAGGGGAGAAAAAGTACCTGAATTCAACTGGTAGGGTCTGTTAGCTTACAAGTAGGATAAAATTCACAGATGTGAAAGTTGTGGTAATGAAAATTGGATCCTGACCAACATGGTTTTCTAGAAGAGAAAGGACAAAGGCCTTTCACGGGCTGGTTTAGGGGATAATTGCATGGGAAAGGAAAATTAAAATGACCTGTGGATGGAGCCTCTAAACATTTAATGTACTGCTGTTTTATGGCTTTAGCATCAAAGTGTGTTGTTAATACCAATATACATTTAATTGAACTAGGAAAGTTTATAAGTCTCCCATTCAGGGACTACTGCAGTATAGAGAGATGTAGTCTAAAAGAAACAACATACAACCGCAAGAGGAAAAGAAATAAAAGCACAGGTTTAGTTGAAAACTTAGTTACTCCTGTAGTACTCAGGCCATTTTCCATTATAACCAGCTATGTGGACTTTGCAGTCACCAAGGTGAAATATCCTGAGTACTCCAAGAGTGACCTTTAAAAAGATAGGCACCTCTTAGGCTGCTACTGAGCTCTTGAGGAAACAACAGCGGCCAGAGGAGCTTCCTGAAAGCGTAACTGATTCATTTATGCATACTGCAGGCAGTTATCACTATCCTGAGAGTCATCCTATTGGAAATGTTGATAAGGAATTTGTTCTTGACTTTAGCTGCAGTCATCAGTGACACCACCTCAGCTCTGGATGGCACTTAAGTCAGCCTCAATTCATTGGCCAGGGTGGTTATGGGTGATAGAATTGCTCTTCCTCTTTGTGGGCCAAATTGGAGTCAGTGCAATCACTAATACATCCCACTGTGACTGGATTAATGTCTCAGACCGAGTACAGGGTCAATACAGAAACTTGAGAATGCCACTTGGCTTTCTAAGGTAGATCCTGATGGTTTATGATTGTTGGTTTTTTTTTCCTACCTTGTTGGATACAGGCCCTTGGATATGGCTGAAGTCAGTACTGATTGGTCTTATCCTGTTACATAGAGTTCTGTTGATAGTACCTTTAATTAAATGTAATAAAATACTTTGAATGGACCTGGTTCCAGTTTCTGTCAGTTTAATTAGAGTGACAGGTGGAGTGGCATACTTATGGGAGAATTCATCAAAAGCCAAGATGGCATAGAAATGAAAGGTGCATATCGTTGGGAGACAATTCTTCATGGGTCTCTAGCATTTCTGCATATTTTGCAAAGAGAGGCACTGACTATCTTTGTTCCAGACTATTTGTCCAGGAATGTTTGTATAGTAAACAACCTTAGAAGGTATCAGAGCAAAGGGCGCACATGCTCACTGCCCATTATTGAAGATTCAGGTTCCCTAACCTCAAAGTTCCTCTCCTTTAAGGCACTTCATTACATGTGCAGGTATCATCTGGCTCTCTGCGTCATCATATGGGAATTGGGGCTCAGAACTGGAACAAATGCTGGTACTCTGGCTACTGCTATTGCTGTAAGTAACAAACTATCCTTTTTACAGGTAGTTGTTTCTCCCTCTCTATCCTCCTCTGTCTCAGTCTCCCCAGCCTTGGGGCCGGTGCCTCTTCCGGGCTTCGGCGAATGAGACCTGCGGACCTGCCCCCGCGCCCCATGGAAGAATCCCCGGCGTCCAGCTCTGCCCCGACAGAGACGGAGGAGCCGGGGTCCAGTGCAGGTGAGCGGGGTTGGGAGACAGGAGAGCTCCCCGACACACATTAAGCTTCCTTCTATCCTTGCAGAGGTCATGGAAGAAGTGACAACATGCTCCTTCAACAGCCCTCTGTTCCGGCAGGAAGATGACAGAGGGATTACCTACCGGATCCCAGCCCTGCTCTACATACCCCCCACCCACACCTTCCTGGCCTTTGCAGAGAAGCGTTCTACGAGGAGAGATGAGGATGCTCTCCACCTGGTGCTGAGGCGAGGGTTGAGGATTGGGCAGTTGGTACAGGTGACTCTTCATCCCAGATCTGAGTCTGGGCCTCACTCCTACTTTCTCCCTTCTCCTTGTCTAGTGGGGGCCCCTGAAGCCACTGATGGAAGCCACACTACCGGGGCATCGGACCATGAACCCCTGTCCTGTATGGGAGCAGAAGAGTGGTTGTGTGTTCCTGTTCTTCATCTGTGTGCGGGGCCATGTCACAGAGCGTCAACAGATTGTGTCAGGCAGGAATGCTGCCCGCCTTTGCTTCATCTACAGTCAGGATGCTGGATGTTCATGGAGTGAGGTGAGGGACTTGACTGAGGAGGTCATTGGCTCAGAGCTGAAGCACTGGGCCACATTTGCTGTGGGCCCAGGTCATGGCATCCAGCTGCAGTCAGGGAGACTGGTCATCCCTGCGTATACCTACTACATCCCTTCCTGGTTCTTTTGCTTCCAGCTACCATGTAAAACCAGGCCTCATTCTCTGATGATCTACAGTGATGACCTAGGGGTCACATGGCACCATGGTAGACTCATTAGGCCCATGGTTACAGTAGAATGTGAAGTGGCAGAGGTGACTGGGAGGGCTGGCCACCCTGTGCTATATTGCAGTGCCCGGACACCAAACAGGTGCCGGGCAGAGGCGCTCAGCACTGACCATGGTGAAGGCTTTCAGAGACTGGCCCTGAGTCGACAGCTCTGTGAGCCCCCACATGGTTGCCAAGGGAGTGTGGTAAGTTTCCGGCCCCTGGAGATCCCACATAGGTGCCAGGACTCTAGCAGCAAAGATGCACCCACCATTCAGCAGAGCTCTCCAGGCAGTTCACTGAGGCTGGAGGAGGAAGCTGGAACACCGTCAGAATCATGGCTCTTGTACTCACACCCAACCAGTAGGAAACAGAGGGTTGACCTAGGTATCTATCTCAACCAGACCCCCTTGGAGGCTGCCTGCTGGTCCCGCCCCTGGATCTTGCACTGTGGGCCCTGTGGCTACTCTGATCTGGCTGCTCTGGAGGAGGAGGGCTTGTTTGGGTGTTTGTTTGAATGTGGGACCAAGCAAGAGTGTGAGCAGATTGCCTTCCGCCTGTTTACACACCGGGAGATCCTGAGTCACCTGCAGGGGGACTGCACCAGCCCTGGTAGGAACCCAAGCCAATTCAAAAGCAATTAATTGGCTTAGGACCCAATTTCCATAGATGCAAATGGCAGTTACAGACAGGTTAACAGAAGCTACTGAAGTCTACAGATAATCAAAAAACTTAATATTCTGTTCCCTACCTTTTTTCACTTTTCCTCCTCCAAAGAGCAAAATGAAAATTTTGCCTTAGCTACTGCAGTGGAAAGAGCACTGAACTAGGAGTTGGAAGACAAGGATGTGGTCCTGGCTCTGCCACTGGCTTGCTTTTGGACCTTGGATGTGTCACCTGAACTCTCTGGACCTCAGGTTTCCATCTGTAAAATGAGAGTATTGGTTCTAAGATTTCTCATCTTCTCATCCCTAGGACAAGCATAGTGCCTGCATGCTTCATGATCAGTAAGTCCTGGCTGCATAAAGGACTCTGATGTCAAAATGGAAACCAGGGGACTTACCTTTTCACATGACTTACCCCTCATCCGAGTGTGAGGTTACAAGCAGGTGTCATGGCAGGAAGGAAGACCAGATCTGTATGATTTGTTCCATTTTTAATAACAAAAATATCCACACCCTTTTAATAATGCTCAGTTCTGTAGGCTCTCTATCCTAGAGGAATTGAGCAAAACAGAAGAATCATGAAGTCTCCTACCTTCTACAGCCTTGTAGTTCTGCTTACCTTCTCTTCCTCATCCAGAAAGCATCATTTTCTAGGGAGAACAATGAGAATCTCAATGCCAGTAGTACTGGATAATAGTGCGTATTGCTTCTGGTGGCATTACCCTGATGATGGGCTGAAGTTCATTTATTAGGGTGGTTCCTGATGGGAAAAGGACATGGATTAGGACTTTAAAACACTGGACAGAATTTCCCACAGTCTTTGCCCTCAAGGAGTTCACCAGTTTATGGGGCTAGAAGAGCGAGAAAATTCAAGAAAATAAATGTAGCTGGTGGGAGACTTTGTAGATGTTGGGCTATATGTTGGGGTGATGGTAGCTCCTGATGTAATTTTCTTAGTTGCATCTTCAATATGCCTGGAGTCGTCTGTCCAAGGCTTGTCCAGGCTTCTGGGTTTCTCTCAAGTTTGTTTTTCTCAGGATATTGTCCTGGCCCAGCTACTCCTTTACCTGTGAGAAGATCTTCACCATTAGGAAGATCTCTAGACCCCCAGATCTCAGAATCAGGCCTATTTGTGTAGGCCCATGGAAATCACTACTTGTGAAGTAGAGATGCCTTTTTGTCTAATGGTTTTCGTGCTGAACTTAGTTCATGCTGAGTCTCTCAGATGATACCACGTTGGTTGTTCCTATCTTAGATTGTTTCTCCCATAGCCTGTTATTGCAACAGAAATTCTATCATGAGAGATTTATTTTTTTGTCCCTATTTTAGGAGTCTAATGCTTAAACTGGTATCAACTAAATATATTTGGTGTTGTACAATGACCACAGAGAACAAGTCTTAGTCATGAAATATAGCCTAGGAGACTAGGGGTTACAGTTGCACTAGTTGGGTAGAGAGAGTCCTACAGGATAAAAGTGGAGATTAACTTTACCTACTTTAGCAGATTGCTTAAGCCATGGCTTAGAGTGGCTTTTAAAAATCCCCTTAGCCTCTCCTACATTTGCCAAGGTAATCTTCCCAATACACAATTATTCACTCATGTATACATTTATCTAAATATTTCTTGAGTGCCTAATACAAGGTACTTTCTACTGCCATTCCTTGGCTCTAAATCATTTGTGGTTCTCCATTGCCTATTATAATGTAAAGATGTTTACATTTAGCCTGGCATGTAGGACCTTCCAGCTGTTGGGTGAAATAATGCACACTTTCCTCTACTTCCTTATATGAGGCCCACTGTCAGGGAAAACCTCTGTCAAGTTGGCAGGTGGAGGGTGGTGGAGGTCTAGGGATGGGCAGGATTGGTGCAGGGAGGAATTGGGGAAGGGGAGAGGATTAAAAGGGCAGCCCCCTCCTGAGTGGTAGAAACTCCTTGTTTAGCAAAGCTTTCCTGAACACTGTACTGCAAGTGGATAGGAATAGGGAGGATGGCCAAGTCGTACAACCAGGGCTAAAGGATGAAAAGAATGAGAATATCAACTTCTTTTTTTTTTTTTTTGAGACAGAATCTCACTCTGTCGCCCAGGCTGGAGTACAGTGGCACAATCTCAGCTCACTGCAGTCTCCGCCTCCTGGGTTCAAGCAATTCTCCTGCCTCAGCCTCCCAAGTAGCTGGGATTACAGGTGCCTGCCACTACGCCCAGCTAATTTTTTGTATTTTTAGTAGAGACGGGGTTTCACCATGTTGGCCAGGCTTGTCTCGAACTCCTAGCCTTGTGATTCGCCTGCCTCGGCCTCCCAAAGTGCTGGGAATACAGGCATGAGCTACTGCGCCCAGCCGAGAATATCAACTTCTTTAGGACTACTCAAGAAGGGAGTCAAGGCAGGGACCTTGGTCTGTGCCACTGTGACGCAGAGATGTATAATACCAGTACTCATAAGAGGTCCATCTCTAAATTGCCCTCCTCTTACTTCTTCCCCCTGCCTCATGTTTTTTCTCTTTAATGACTAGCATCGAAACTCTTTAAATGGGGCAGGCCTGTGTTCTTATCTCAGGAATAGTAAGAAAAGGGGGTTGGGAACAGGGGAAATCCAGAATAAAGACTTGAGAAAGGAACAGAGTGGGTGATGGCAGCTATGAAGAAAAAACAGATCAGAAGAAGAGTCCTGGCACCTTAGGAAGAGAAAGTGTCACAGACACGAGGCCTAGGCTAGAGAGATGGTGTAGGTGGTAGCTGCTGTGAAGAAGAAATGACAACAGGCTGGAGCTGTTCCCTGAAACCTGTGGGAAGGAAGAGAGACCTGCACAGGCCGGCACTTAGCTTGTGGAGAAGGTCCTAACTCAACACTGCAACTTTAAGCTGGCTTAACTTGTCCAAGTTCCAGATGACCAACAAAGACAGCTATAGACACTCTAACTCTGTGCCAATTACCCAAGGCCTTCAGGGCCCTGGGACCTATTCCATGATAGTGGTACCCTAACTGAACCCATTTCAGCCACTCAGATTGATAGGATGGAAAAGACAGGGCAGGTGGTAGCAGCTGTGAAGAAAAGAGGAAAGCAGAAGGGTGGCCTATAATCTACAGGCATGTAGAGAGGACTACATAGGCCTCTGTTCTTTGCCCTCAGGAGCCCCCTTCCTGTCCCTTGGACTCAGAATGGATCCTTCCAGCACACATGGCCCAACACTGAGAGTGCAGGAAGCATGGGTAGGGGCCTCCTGCTGCTGGTATGTACCCAGGCCAGCCTCCTGCCGACACAGCCTACTGGCTGGGTTCATGTTCTTACTATTCACCTCAGGCCATTGTCTGGGTGCTTAATTTGACTTGTTTCCCCTGGTCACCAGTCTCCCCTCCGATATTCACAGGACATCAAGCAGCTTCAGCCACGGGTAAGAGGCTTTTCACCCTGCCTGTTGGGTAGCCCAGAGGACCCACAAAGGTCAACCTGAGTCTCCACAGCCTCCTCCCCAGGGCAGTAGGAATTGATATCTCACTTTTGCCAGATTAGGCTTCTCACTCTTCTTGAGTAGGCCATAATCCACCTCTTCAGTAGGCCATGCATCTTGTCTCTGCAGTGCCAGAATTCACAGTCTGGGCCTCCCTTTGGTCCTTACCATAGGCTGCCATGTATTATTGTCTATGTTGTGCCCTGTAGGCCTCTGCTAGGCTGTGAACTCCTTGACTGACTCCTCACTGTGTCCTTTTTACCTTGAATCACAGTGGCTTATCTAAAAATATAAGCTTTTTTCTGTCATATTCTGAATTCCCTGAAGGTAAGGACTATGTCTGATTCCTCTCTTTGTCCTCTGCACCCAGCGTAGGGCCTGAAACAGAGTAGCTAGCAGTAAAGATACACTGAATGAATGAATGAGTCAACCATCCTTGGCCTCTGGAGCTAATTGAGAAGGCTAGGGGGAGTTCCGCTGTAGGGAGAAGGATGTTGCATCCCTTTGTAGATTGTGTAGCATTCAAAACCTGCTGAACACTCACCCTCAATGTATATTCTCTGTTCTGGCCTGCTTCAAGGTCAGTTACACTACTTCCTGGGATGGGCCTTTCTCTGGCTTAAGCTTGGTTGTCCCTGGCTTTCCCAAGGATCACAGCCCAAAAGGCACAGTGGGGAAAATTTATGGCCTATTCCAGAAGAGTGAGCAGCCTAATCAAGCCAAGCCTTGATTTGGGGTTCTCACTTCACTGGTATTTTCCCTCTGTCCCTAATTGGGTTTTCTATAGTTACTAGTTTTCCAGGCCTCCAAGGGAGATTCTGAGGCTTGATGTGTTCTGACTGTGTCTTGGCTTTGTGATGCTGAGTGCCAGAAATACTCTGTACTATAAAAACTACCATCGTTCTTTGAAACAACAAAGAGGAATAAAGAACTTAATTCTGGTGACTATTGTTTTTTTTTTCTTAAACTATAAGATG